AGTGCCTTAAAACAGTTTTCTCAAATCCTGGAGAGAGTTCTTGTGGTTGCTTTTGTTGCTTGTTTGTAATTCATTTTATACAAAGCCCTCCAGCCTGTTTGTGGGGCTGAAACCCCATCCCTAAAATATTGCTGTTGTAAAATGCCTTCAGAAATAAGTCCTAGACTGGACTCTTGAGGGACATATTGGAGAATCTTAAGAAATGCAAGCTTGTTCAGGGGGCTGAGAAGATCCTGAGTACACTAGGTGCAAACCAGAACTCTTGGTGGAACAGACCAGCCACTGCAGCAGACAGACCAGGAACACAATGAGACTGACATTTCAAAAAAACAAAACTGGCTAGCCTGAGCTGCTGGTTCACTCTTCAGCATTTATGAAACAAGGCTAGGGGAAGATGGGCAGAGAAAAAGGGGACACCTAGTTTGGTTGTCATTTGGCAAAGGAGATGACTTAAAATCCGCTTAATCTCTTCCAGTGTCCGTGTTAATGTATTTGGCTATTAGATCACTAGCACTGCTTTACCGCTCCTCATCGCCAACACCCCCATGCTCTGTGGCCTTCTTACACTTCTCAGAGGGCAGAGTGGCAGCCGGGCACCCTACAGAAACTCAGAGGGCAGAGTGGCAGCCAGGCCCACATGTCTCTCAAGTACCTGTCCCCTCGCTCTGGTGATTATTTCTTGCAGAATCACCACACGAGACCATCCCGGCAGTCATGGTTTTGCTTTAGTTTTCCAAGTCCGTTTCAGTCCCTTCCTTGGTCTGAAGAAATTCTGCAGTGGCGAGCAGTTTCCCACTTGCCAAAGATCCCTTTTAACCAACACTAGCCCTTGTTTTTAACACACGCTCCAGCCCTTCATCAGCCTGGGCAGTCTTACCAAAATGTTTAAAGTGATCTCAGAGGGGCCCATGGATTAACGCCCTCATCCCAAGGTCCGTCCCATGACATAACACTCCACACCCGCCCCAGCCAACTTCATGGGTCACTTTTTCTGGAAAATAATGATCTGTACAGACAGGACAGAATGAAACTCCTGCGGGTCTTTGGCCTGAAAGTTGGGAATGGTTGGGGGAGAGAAGGGCAGCAGCTTATTGGTGGTCTTTTCACCATTGGCAGAAACAGTGAGAGCTGTGTGGTGCAGAAATCCAGAAATTAGTCCTGAGGAAGTGGCCACTCTTGTGGCAGGTGTAGTATCTGGGGCGAGTGTTGGGGGTAAAAGCCCACCCTACAGAAAGTGGAACAGCCCGGAGCCTGATGTGAAAGGACCACGGGTGTTGTAAGCTGGGACACGGAAGCCAAACTGGAATCGAGGGAGCAGCCTTATCTGTGGCCTGCACCAGGAAGCACTGCTTCCTGGACTCCTATCTGAGAAGGTCCGTGGGCTTCGGGATTCTGCAGTGGCGGGCAGTTCCCCCACTTGCCAAAGAGTCCATTCAGGCTCTGCCCGGTGGGGTCTGGCCGGGCCACAGTATCATGCTAGTTTGGAACGGGGCCGTGAAGTTGTGCACGGCTCCAGACACAGAAAACAGAAGCCAGAGGAGGCTCTCCTAGCGGGCCGTTGGCCTCCTTGGGCCCGCGGAAGGCGGCCCTTTGGGAGCGCCTCTCTGCACCGTCCCAGCTCCGCTCCCCTCTCGGGGAAGTTGTGGGCCTCGGGGGTGAGAGGACGACTGCCTGGGTTGTCGTGGCCGTCGCCTTGGACACGCGAAATACGTCCGCGAGCGGAGTCCCTGCGGTGGGGAAGGCGCGGGCTCTCCCAGACCAGGAGGAGGGGGACCCACCCACCTCTCTTCTTCTGCGCTGGTAAGTCCGGGGGCTCCAGCGCAGAAGCTTCGAGGGTAGTTCCCACTCTCACCCTCCTGTACAGATGAGGCCACTCCGCTAGCAAGGGACAGAGCTGCGTATCTGAGGAGCTGGACCCTAGAGTTGCCCTGGAAACCTCCTCAGCTGCGTGTCCAGCGCTCCCTGAGGCCGGGGAAGACTGGGCCTCTTTTTGGACCCCCATTGGGTGCCTGGCACATAGTAGGTGTGCATCAGAGTTTGCTGAATGGAATAGAGGCTGCAGCACCCCGTGCGCCACCCCAGAGCCCTGTGGGTGTGAAGGTAAAGGCCTGGGCCCGTCCCTCGGGGGAAGGACAGGCACCTTGGGTGGGTTGTGGCCAGGCTCTGCACCCTTTTCCAGCCTGGTCTGTTCTTCTGCCTGTGGGACCCCCCAAGTCCCCCAGGGCAGCCCAGCCTCTCCTCTCTTTCAGGGCCTTGGCAACCCAGCCCTCATCGGCTGCATGTATCCTTGGAGATGAGGCTCTGGGAGCCCAAACACAGGCCGCAGAGCTGTGGGAAGAGCCATTCTTCCCTCCTCCACCTCTCCCTGCCCCTGGGGAGCTGTGGACCTCCCAGAACCAGGCCTGCTGGAAGGAATGCATCCAAAAGGAGGCCACCACCCAAGTTGCCTGGAAGATCAACGATGGCCACAAGTACCTAAGGGAGGGGACCGTGCCCAGGAAGCAGCTCCAGCAGGCCCCATCCAGGTCAGCCTTGGTAGCGGGCCCAGTGCCTGCCACCAGCTCCCGTGATAGCAAGGAGGTACAGGTTGGATGGCCAGAGACCAAGGGGGCCCAGAACCAGCTGTCCAAGGGAGTGGGTGTCCAGGACTCCCCACCCAAGGGAGACAGAGTCTGGAAGGCCAGAAAAGCAACTCAGGGGCCAGCAGGTCAGACCAGGCCGGAGAGTTTAGAAATGAGGCAGGTCTCCCCAAGAATCCTGCAGCTGCTCTTCCCAGGCATCTCCCACGATGGCCAAGGCCACGCCCTGGACCTCCAGGCACGGCATCGGCTGAAGCCCGAGGAGAAGTTCCAGTACCCAGTCATGTCATCCTAGGAGTACAGCTGGCACGTGGGTAAGGGCCACCACCATCTTGCCATTCCAGGCCTCTGGCAGGCAGGCCTGGCCTCCCTCCCCAGCCTCATCCTTCACCACCCCTCACCCCGGCTCATGGACCTGGATCACCTTCCTCTGAGCACATAGACCTTGGGGATGTGCTTAGGCACCTTCACACTTCCAGGCCTTTTCATGCTCTGGTCTCTCCACTTGGGATGCTCCTCCTGCTGCCCCACCCTGATGAAATTTCACACATCACCTCCTCTGGGAAGTCTTCTGAGATGCCTCCAAGCAGATTAGTTGAGCCCACCTTCATGCTTCTGCAGGTTTTTGAGTCCACAGAAGCACTGGGCACACGGAATCACCATTCCTTATATATCCATCTGGCCTGGGGAGCCCTTTGGGTTCCAAGACTTCTTAGTTAACTTTATTCATGCCCTCCCAGCTCCCAGCCTGGGGCTGGTACTTGACTGTGGAATGAATGAACAAATGAATGAACATGGACTAGGGATGAGAACTTGATTTGCAATCAGGAGGTATGAGTTCAAATCCTGGTTCTACCACTTCTGAGTTGTATGATCTCAGGCAAGAGCCTCAACTTCTCTGGGCCTCAATTTTCACATCTGAAAAATGGGAATAACCTAGTATGTGCCTTCCTGTGTCATGGAGTTTTGGGGAAATCAAGTGGGAAAGCACTTGGAATAGGAACTGTCCTCACAAACCCCCTGTGAGGTAGGAACCAAGTGTGATTCCATCATTCAGAATGGAGAGGAGATCTGGAGTTACTGAATCCCAGCTCTACCTGGAAATGAGTCACTGAACAAACAAGCACAGAATTGTGAATCAGTTTAATTAGGAGGCTTGGGTTTGATTTCTGGCTCATTCATTCATTCAGTCTGTCAATCATTTAACAAGTGTTTATTGAGCTCCTGGTATGTGTCAGACACTTACACTTTTTGTCCCTGGGCATACAACAGAGAACAAGACAGACATGATCCCTGCCCTCACCAAAGGTAGACAACAAACAGATAATGATGCGGTGTCAGGCAGTGGTCCACACTACTACAGAGCAGCCCTTTTCCATCTTTCCTATGCACAGGAATCAGCTGGGGTCTTGGTAAAATGCAGGTTCTGACTGGGGCAGGGAGTGGGCGGTGATGGGGGAACTTCTGCATTTCTAACAAGTTCCCAGATGGTGCCGATGCTGCTGGTCCATGGACCATACCTCGAGGTCAAGGCTAAAGGAGAAGATAAGTTAGAAGAAGGAGATGGCCAGGTATGATGGCTCATGCCTGTAATCCCAGTGCTTTGGGAGGCCAAGGCAAAATAATCACTTGAGTCCAGGAGTTTGAGACCAGCCTGAGAAACAT